TTTCATCCTTCTCCATCCAAAGCGAAACCCAAATCAGGCTTTCTCCTTTCTTAAACTTTCCCCTCAAGCTGCAGACTTTTCTGTTTCCTTTTCTTACCAGCCTGGCCCCAGCCTAGCTTTTCAGCCTCATTTTAACCCCTCCCCAACATGTTATTTATGCTCCCTACTCCAGACAACTAGGACATCCCTGAATTCTGTATGTTCATGCCTCTGCCTGGGCTCGGCTTTCTTTGCCTGGAAACCTCCCAGTCAACTTGGGAACCTGTTTGTCATTTTAAGTCCTGATCACATGTTACTTCCTTTGTGAAGCCTTCCTCCAGCCCCTGTCCCCAACAAGATTACTGGCTTTCCATTATGTTTCTTTTTTCTTTTCTTTTTTTTTTTTAGTTTGGCATGACAGACACATATAAATTTTATTATGATTTAATCATTATTTCTATCCTTTTCCTTGAACAAAGTCTATAAAAGAATTTTAGTTGTATTTTTCCAGGTAGTTGGATTTTTTAAAAAACATTTTGCCTCTATCAAAATACTTCAGGAATACATTTTTAGCAGTCATATTAAGCATCACAGACACATTATCAACCTTTACTTAGATTTAGCCATATATTTTATTGGTTTCTTTGCTCAACTGCTTACTTTTCAACTGTTTTCTCATTTTTCTGTTTCTCCTCCATCTTCCTTTCTCTTCCCCCTACTCCTTCACCATCTTCGTCCTTAGGTAATTTTAGTTTGCCCTCACATCTGCATAATTGGTAAAGTATAGAATTCTAGGTGAAAAATCTTTTTCCCTAGAAACTATGTAAACGGTGTTTCACTGCCTTCTGTCATTTGGTGTGAAGTTACTAATCATTATGTTTCTATAGCACTTAGTTTGCGCTGCTATAAAGTGCCATGGACTGGGTGGCATTTAGTTCTCACAGTTCTGGAGGCTGGGAAATCCAAGATCAAGTTCTTATGTCAAATGATTTTTTAATAAGTTAGTTTATTTTGCTATAATCTCATCTTTTGAATTTTTTGTTCCTTCCAGGTGTCTGGAACTGGATTACAGTTTCTTCTGATTGAACGCAGCCTTTGAATACTGCCTGGCCTATCGCGAATACATGTGTGTGCAGTTATTGTTTTCTCTGTAGGGTCAATGGTGTTAAAGAGCCTCTTTCTGATTACAGCCCTGCCTTGGACAAGACGCAGCTGAATCTCTAAGTGATGCTACTGCCACTACCACCCCAGAGCTCCAAACCTGTGCCTAAGAAATCTCAGTCCAGCAAAATTGTGCCCAGTCATCATGACCCATCTGAAAAGGTTAGAGCAAGCTGTCTTTCCCAACAATATCTGATATACTCATTTACCTCTTTTACTTTTTTAGACGGGGGAGAATTGCCAAACGAAGATATCTCCATCTTCACTTCAGGAGTCTCCATCTTCACTTCAGGGAGCACTCAAAAAGAGATCAGCTTTTGAAGATCTCACTA